TTATACAAGGAATGTGAATATTCCAGAGATTTATGCTCAAAGTCCCCAGGTTAGTGTCTTTCTTTCTCACTAGACTGTAAGCTTCTTGAAGACAAATATCTTGAGTGTTACCTTGCTCACTCTTGAATTGTCAAAACTTGGCCCAGGACTAGGTATGTGGTATACAATCAATAAAAATTTGTTGAATGAATGTTCTTCAAAATCCTTCCATGGCAAAAACAGAAGAAACATTCACGAGTGGACTGCTAGTTGACTGTTTCTCTCATCGCTATTGACAGTCTGAAATGGACAAAGACATCTATATAATCATTCCTTCCTTTCAAATAAATAATCTGTGAATTACGCTATTCTTTTCCTATTGCTTCAGGACAAGCTATTTGACAGAAAGCTTTTAAGAAAGGCTTTGCAAGAAAACTCTGCAACAGAGATGGCACGTATGAATTGCTGTGATCTGGAGTTGAAGACAAGAACAAAAGTAACTCTAGAGCAGAATTCTTTGACCAAAGTCATCTTACTGGTTGGCGGAGGCTCTCAGTCTACTTGCATCCGGTGCTTGAGAGTTCAGACAGGCAAAGATGAGAGGTAGCATCTAGTCAACATCCATTTCTTGAGCACTTACTACATGTCAGCCACTTTGCTTAGTCCCCGGTTTTACTGTGCTCTGCTAGGAAGTGGTGAAGAGATTCGGCGGGATCTTCTTAGGACCAATCCTACAAAGTTCCAGATGGAACTCATTTTGATTTGGGGGACGGTTTACTTGCAGGGATTAGGTGGAGAAACAGGGCCTGCTACTCAAGAGGAATGAGAAACTGTAACTAACAGGAGGTAGACTGGGAAGGAGCATGGCAAAGTCACCCCTTTTCACAGGGCAACGCTCCAAAGACCACGCTCAAGCTGGGGTGGCAGGGCTCTGAACATGGGGCCCCGACCCGGGCCTCGGCCTGGGGCCACGTGACGCGCGTGTTTACGTTGAGTGACGGGCGCTGTGTTGGGCGGGCCTTGGCGGAAATCAACTTCCGGGGGCAGAGGTGTTCGAAGCCGGGTGGTGCGTGGGCTACCCCAACCTGTGTGGCTGGGCCGCGGTCTCCCCTCAAGGGCCTGGGGCCGTGCCTCGGGTGTACGCGTAGGGGTCTGTGTGCTGGGGGTGGCTCACCGGGCAGCGTGGGTGAGCGGCGCAGCGGCGGCAGCGGAGAGCGAGAGAGGGGAGCAGGTAAGTGAACGCTCGCCTTCCGGGGCCTGGGTTACCTTTCTAACAGATCCTTTGTTTTGTTTAGGCTTCTAACCCTCCTTTATGTGACTCAGAGAAAGGAGACCTCATTCCAAGTTCCAGGATTAATTCTGGTAAGTCTAAGTGAAACATAGTAATTCCTTTTAGTTTTATTTTGGAATTTTCTGTTACTTCCAGATGAAAGTATTCTGTCTCATGCATCTAATACTTTACTTGTGAATGAAGATTCATTATGAGGTAGGTTTTTGGCGATTAAATGGTTGTGACTGAAGTTTCTGAAAGTCTGGTTTATATTTTTTAGGTGCTATACGTGGATGACCTGCTTAGTTTTAATTTTTGGAGAAATACATTTTATAAAACATTTTCATCAGATTGCTAAAATTGTGAGTAATGGTAATGATACCATGATTATATTCTGGTTAATTTAATACCTTTCCTTTTTACAATATGTTTCTGTCTAAATATATATTTTTTAGTGTCATTACCTACTGAGTTTCTGTGAAAAGAATTTCCTTTGCCTGTTAAAACAATCGTTGAAATTAATGTTTTTACTGTTTTTTTCTTTGACAATTTTTTGAATTTTCTTTTTGAAGGTGTTAGCACTAGTTTCCAGAAGGTAAAGCACAGATATAGATGACTACTTAAAGCAAATGACCTTAGAAAATGCCCTTAAGATTAATGTTTAACATATAGTTTAATATGTATAGCTATTTTTATTTTAGAAGTGGGAAAGGATTGTTTTCCTGTAATGAAGTCCATCTTGTATTACTGAGTCAAGGAAACTATAATCAACATTTGGGTATGTTCACTTAAAGTTTTCTTTTTAATTTAGCGGGCTTGTTTCAATATCTTATATTTTTCAGGTGCCACTTGAAGAATGGATGATGATGATTTTGGTGGTTTTGAGGTATGCACTGTTATTTACATTAGTTTGTTTTATCTTCTAAAATAATCTTGCCTTTGTCTTGTAGGCTGCGGAGACTTTTGATGGTGGAAGTGGTGAAACCCAAACAACATCTCCTGCTATTCCTTGGGCTGCCTTTCCTGCAGGTATTGGTATCCAGGAATTAGGGTTTTTTTTTCTATCCTTTTTGTTGTTGTTGTTTTTCTTTAGTATCTGGAGTCCATCTTTCACCATCTTCTCCTGAGATTGTACTGGACCGTGACCACTCTTCTTCCATTGGCTGCCTCTCTTCTGATGCCATTATTTCATCACCAGAGAATACACATGCAGCAAATAGCATTGTGAGTCAAACTATTCCAAAAGCACAGGTAAACTCTTGTGTATTTTTTTTTTTATGTGGTTTAGATTCAGCAATCAACACACACTCATCTGGATATCTCACTTTTTCCATTGGGTTTAACTGATGAAAAAAGTAATGGAACAATTGCCCTTGTGGATGATTCTGAGGATCCTGGAGCCAATGTATCTAACATACAGCTTCAGCAAAAAATTTCAAGTCTGGAGATTAAACTCAAAGTATCTGAAGAAGAAAAACAGAGAATTAAACAGGTATATTTACATTTGCCTAAGAAATGTTTGAATTACAAAGCTTGTATTTGTATTTTTATTTTAGGATGTGGAATCATTGATGGAAAAGCATAATGTCTTAGAAAAAGGCTTTCTAAAAGAAAAAGAGCAAGAGGCCATTTCTTTTCAAGATAGATACAAAGAACTTCAGGTAAGGCGATTGAACTTAAGATTTAAAATGTAAACTCATGGTTTTAGTTTCTTTTTTCTTTCAGGAAAAACATAAACAAGAATTGGAAGACATGAGGAAAGCTGGTCACGAAGCCCTCAGCATTATTGTGGATGAATATAAGGTAGAGGTTTGAGAGTGTTTACTTTTTTAAACGTGATCCAAATGACTTTTTTGCTTGTTTTCAGGCACTACTGCAGTCTTCAGTTAAGCAACAAGTAGAAGCTATTGAAAAACAGTACATTTCTGCAATTGAGAAACAGGCACACAAGTGTGAGGAGTTGCTAAATGCTCAGGTAATAAAAGTGCACATCCATTATATATTTATCCATAATATAATTTGCTTATCATTCCTTGTAGCATCAGAGGCTCCTTGAAATGCTAGATACAGAGAAGGAACTGTTAAAAGAAAAAATAAAGGAAGCTTTGATTCAGCAATCTCAAGAACAGAAGGTAATACTTTAACTGTGCTCAGAGTGTAGAAAAATGTCTTTCCAACTGTTTTATCATTTGACAGGAAATATTGGAAAAGTGTTTGGAGGAAGAAAGGCAAAGAAATAAAGAGGCATTAGTATCCGCTGCAAAGGTATTTCCATCTGTAATAGTGGGTTGCTTGTACAAATTTGTTCTGGTCTTTATTTATTTTGAAGCTTGAAAAAGAAGCAGTGAAGGATGCAGTTTTAAAAGTCGTAGAAGAAGAAAGAAAAAATTTAGAAAAAGCGCATGCTGAAGAAAGGGAATTATGGAAGACAGAACATGCAAAAGATCAAGAAAAAGTATCTCAGGAAATTCAAAAAGCTATACAAGAACAAAGAAAAATAAGTCAGGTTAGTAATATTAACTGTTAGTAAATATTTACTCCCTGACTGTTTTGCCTTCTCCCACAAACAGGAAACTGTTAAGGCAGCAATAATAGAAGAGCAGAAACGAAGTGAAAAGGCTGTGGAAGAGGCAGTGAAAAGAACAAGAGATGAATTGATAGAGTATATAAAAGAACAGAAAAGGGTAAGTATCTCCTGAAGAGTTTTAATTTGTGCTCTTTCTCTCTCTCTTTAAAAAAATTAAACAGCTCGATCAAGTCATCCGCCAAAGAAGCCTGTCCAGTTTGGAACTGTTCCTCTCCTGTGCACAGAAACAGTTAAGTGCTTTAATAGCTACGGAACCAGTTGACATTGAATAAAAAGAACATGACAAACCCACACTGGCATTGGATAAATCATATTACACCTTCAAAATACACACTCTGAATTATAAAGATGTGTTTGTTTTCTTTCCAAATCATGTAGAATTGATTTCCAGTTCAAGGATAAACCAAAACAATATTTAGAACTATCAAGTGATCTAATTTATTTTCTTTTGGTTTCTTCTTTACATTTACTGTTATTTTATTATTATTAGTAGTAGCAGCAACAGAGTATGATATGACCCAAAAGCCATTGTAAAGTGCCACATTACCAAAATTAATTAAGTAAACTTTATAGCCTGTGGGAGTCTATTATATATTATTTTGCAAAAGTAGTAAATATATTATTGTTTCATGATGACTCTTGATGAGATGCTAGAATGTAACCATACATTTATCTTATTTTGAGGATAGAAATAGCATGGATTTCAACATCACTTATTTATCTGTATAATTGGAAATAAAACACCGATATGATAGAGAATCATTCCGGCATTACCTAACCTCTTCTGCAGTTGGATCTATGTATTTTCATTGGTCTACTGAAAACAAACAATACAATTAAAAGCACTAAAGATTATTATATTAATTCAACTTTGATCTGATATATCACTTAAACTAAAGGGGTGTGTGTGGTGTATGCTTGTTTCCTATTTCTGCTCTTTAAAGATACTTTGAATCAATAAAACCATTAGTCTACAAATCAAATTGTGAACTTAATCTCTAGAAAGAGAATATAACTCAGCCATTTATAGGAATTTAGGTTCAAGTACAGGATATATGAAATCTTTTCCCAGTATTTCAGAATGTACTTAATTCACAGGCAGGATGCTTCAATGCAAAATCATGAATATTTTTAATTCAAAACTAAAATGTCATTAATATGTATGTATGCAAATGTTTTATCTTATTTTCTGAAATGCATCTACTTTCATGGGCTTTGTACGTTTCTGAGATTTCTCAGTGTAATAAAAAGAGCTCCCAAACTTATTTGGTTGTTACTTTTTGTTTTTTTTTAAATT